AATGTTAAGATTTGGCAAATCTGGATAAAGATTTGCAATTCTGCTGCATTTGAAATTATTTAAAAATAAAAAACTTGAGTTTTTGGAGAAACAGGCATAAGAAACCTTTTGTTTCCATATTTGCGGCTTCTATACAGTCTTTTATGATGCAATTAAAAAAAAACTAAACTAAAAAATATAACACAAATCTTCCCTCCCATAGTAGCCAGAAACCCCCGCCGAGTACTTTGGGTGTCATAATAGGAAAAAAATGCAAAGCAATATGTTTTTCTATAAAGATTACTTATTTACTAATTAGAATTTTTTTATTTTCATGAAGATCAACAACAAAGTTTTTAAAATAATGACTTAGAGAATCATTTTGTGGTATTTGTTTAAGGCTGTCGCCCAGGAAAACGCCCAAGGACCATGCACGCTTCAACCCTATGGAAACACGAACGGCCCAGGGAACCGCCCCTTCGCGCTGCTTGACGGGATCTGGAGTCCTCCCGCTCCGCCCCGCCAGGCGCTCAGGGACCGCCCGGCCGCTCCCTCACCGCCCGGCCGCTCCCTCACCGCCCGGCCGCTCCCTCACCGCCCGGCCGCTCCCTCACCGCCCGGCCGCTCCCTCATCTCGCGATGCCATCCTCTTTTTTTTTTTTTCTTTCCCCCCTCCCACTCGCCCCCAAGCCCTATGACTCCCTCCCCTCCCAACGTGTTTTTCAAATCCACCAATGGGCACACAGCTTAGGCTCGAACCAGCCAATCGGAATGCGGAGTCACCGGGAAATTTAAATCGCGCCGGCCGGCTGCACGAGCCACACGGTCTTTGAGCTGAGTCGAGGTGGACCCTTTGAACGCAGTCGCCCTACAGCCGCTGATTCCCCCCGCATCGCCTCCCGTGGAAGCCCAGGCCCGCTTCGCAGGTACAGACTCAGGCGGCGGCCCGGCCCGAGCGCTAACGGCTTGCCCGTGGGCGGCGTTCGCCTTTTGGGTTGGGGGAGGGAGGCCCCGGGTCCACGCCGAGCCTGGCTCTGCCTCCCGCGTTGACTAGGCCTCGGGGGCGACGTTCATTGACCAGGCGGCTGAGTTTCGCGGGGTCTGCGGGTTTAGGGCGCCGACGCTCTGCAAACGGCAGCGGAGGCCTTAACGCGTCGCGGCCGGGAGAATCGGAGCGAGCCAGGCTTGAGGGCGAATGTCCCGGGAGGACTTGTGGCGGCCCTGGTTTCGCCTCCTCCTTTCTCGTTGCATCTTCCCCGGCGTGGGGGCAGGGGCTGGGGGTGGCAGTTGGGAGCACCGTCTCTGACACCTAGGCCCCGGGGGTGGCTCTGCCACCAAGTCGTAGGCGAGCGTAATGAAAGCAAAGATAGCAAATTGTAAGGAGGGCTTTGACTTTTGTCATCTTCTGAATGACGCACAGCTGATGTCATCCTAATTAAGCGCATTCACTCCTAGTCTCTGGAAATGCAAATCAAATATGCGAGATGCGGCACTGCATTTTTAATGTTGACCATAATGTAATGATGAAGCAAATTTTTATTTAATTTTCGAGTCTGCACCTATTTTGGCCAAGTAAAGACAGTAAAATAGGGAGAGCCTCCTGAGGATCTGAATTTATTGCCCTGGCACATAATTTTTAGCTGTAAGTTGACTTGGTTCCCCTACTTTGTCTTGAGGAAATATTTTTCTCTTCCCCCATCTTTTAGCTTTCTCCCTTTGTCTCATAACCATGTCCACCAACGAGAATGCTAATACACCAGCTGCCCGTCTTCACAGATTCAAGAACAAGGGAAAAGACAGTACAGTGAGTACCTTCTGTTGCTTTCCTGTGGTGGTATAGGTGAAACGGCATGTTATCTTTTCTCAAGGAAATGAGGCGTCGCAGAATAGAGGTCAATGTGGAGCTGAGGAAAGCTAAGAAGGATGACCAGATGCTGAAGAGGAGAAATGTAAGCTCATTTCCTGATGATGCTACTTCTCCGCTGCAGGAAAACCGCAACAACCAGGTAAAAAATGTATTTTAGTTTATGAGTTACGTTGATAATGTGCAAACTTTCACTTTTCTTCTAGGGCACTGTAAATTGGTCTGTTGATGACATTGTCAAAGGCATAAATAGCAGCAATGTGGAAAATCAGCTCCAAGCTACTCAAGCTGCCAGGTAAGTCTTGTCTGCGATAGCATGGGTAGCCTCAACTTTTATTTCTCTTTTTGTTCCCCTTTAGGAAACTACTTTCCAGAGAAAAACAGCCCCCCATAGACAACATAATCCGGGCTGGTTTGATTCCGAAATTTGTGTCCTTCTTGGGCAGAACTGATTGTAGTCCCATTCAGTTTGAATCTGCTTGGGCACTCACTAACATTGCTTCTGGGACATCAGAACAAACCAAGGCTGTGGTAGATGGAGGTGCCATCCCAGCATTCATTTCTCTGTTGGCATCTCCCCATGCTCACATCAGTGAACAAGCTGTCTGGGCTCTAGGAAACATTGCAGGTACTTGGACTTGAAGTTCTTTTGACTGAATGAAAAAAAAAATTAATCTTGCCTTTTTTTTCAGGTGATGGCTCAGTGTTCCGAGACTTGGTTATTAAGTACGGTGCAGTTGACCCACTGTTGGCTCTCCTTGCAGTTCCTGATATGTCATCTTTAGCAGTAAGTTACTAACATGAGTAAAGTTACTCACTGAACCTCTCATTGCCTATTTTTTTTCCCCCAGTGTGGCTACTTACGTAATCTTACCTGGACACTTTCTAATCTTTGCCGCAACAAGAATCCTGCACCCCCGATAGATGCTGTTGAGCAGATTCTTCCTACCTTAGTTCGGCTCCTGCATCATGATGATCCAGAAGTATTAGCAGATACCTGCTGGGCTATTTCCTACCTTACTGATGGTCCAAATGAACGAATTGGCATGGTGGTGAAAACAGGAGTTGTGCCCCAACTTGTGAAGCTTCTAGGAGCTTCTGAATTGCCAATTGTGGTAAGTTATTTACTTGTAGATTAGGACATAAGTAACCAGCATCAACATATTTTTTTTTTTTCAGACTCCTGCCCTAAGAGCCATAGGGAATATTGTCACTGGTACAGATGAACAGACTCAGGTTGTGATTGATGCAGGAGCACTCGCCGTCTTTCCCAGCCTGCTCACCAACCCCAAAACTAACATTCAGAAGGAAGCTACGTGGACAATGTCAAACATCACAGCCGGCCGCCAGGACCAGATACAGCAAGTTGTGAATCATGGATTAGTCCCATTCCTTGTCAGTGTTCTCTCTAAGGTAACGAAGTCTTAGGATTTAATCAAGTCATTCTGAAATAAAACCATTTCCTTATGTTTAATAGGCAGATTTTAAGACACAAAAGGAAGCTGTGTGGGCCGTGACCAACTATACCAGTGGTGGAACAGTTGAACAGATTGTGTACCTTGTTCACTGTGGCATAATAGAACCGTTGATGAACCTCTTAACTGCAAAAGATACCAAGATTATTCTGGTTATCCTGGATGCCATTTCAAATATCTTTCAGGTAAGTCCTATCAAGGTGGCTTTGTTTGAATTTGCCAGTAAACTTGGATTTTTTTTTTTTTTAGGCTGCTGAGAAACTAGGTGAAACTGAGAAACTTAGTATAATGATTGAAGAATGTGGAGGCTTAGACAAAATTGAAGCTCTACAAAACCATGAAAATGAGTCTGTGTATAAGGCTTCGTTAAGCTTAATTGAGAAGTATTTCTCTGTAGAGGTGAGTAATGGATGGTAATATTAATAACAACTATTTTTATACTTATTTTTTAATATATTTCCAGGAAGAGGAAGATCAAAACGTTGTACCAGAAACTACCTCTGAAGGCTACACTTTCCAAGTTCAGGATGGGGCTCCTGGGACCTTTAACTTTTAGATCATGTAGCTGAGACATAAATTTGTTGTGTACTACGTTTGGTATTTTGTCTTATTGTTTCTCTACTAAGAACTCTTTCTTAAATGTGGTTTGTTACTGTAGCACTTTTTACACTGAAACTATACTTGAACAGTTCCAACTGTACATACATACTGTATGAAGCTTGTCCTCTGACTAGGTTTCTAATTTCTATGTGGAATTTCCTATCTTGCAGCATCCTGTAAATAAACATTCAAGTCCACCCTTTTCTTGACTTCACCATGCCTATGTGTTGCTTTCTAATTTGGGGC